AAGCCCCTCTCTCTTGGCTGGGCGGGGGCCCAGGTCCAGGACCGAGGGTCCCTTAACCTCCACAAGGCGCACAGGCTGAGCGCCCAGGCGGCAGGAGGTGCAAGGGCGCACACCCCCGGCGAACGCCTGGCTGCCTCGGTTCCTCTCTATGTGATCTTTTGCGCTCCGCAGCTCCGGAGAGGAGCTGGGTGTGCGTAAAAACTGCATCTTTCCTGGGTGCTTTGGCAGATACTGCTGGGTTAGGTCCCGAGGGTCATGGACCCTCCAAGTTCCCCTCCCTATGGGCTCTGTATTTAAGCCCAGCACCAAGGAATCAAAGCCAACAGGTCATTTCGCAGAGGCCTGGCCCCTCCCTAACCTTGCCCTGCATAGACGCGGCAGCTCCAAATTTACAAGTGCTAGCTCTTCATCCCAGCTTCAGGGAGAGAAGCGAAGCAATGAGTTGAGAATCATCTCTGGATTCTTGTATCCCATGCATAGTAATCTCCTTATCCCCTGGCCCCCTTCCTCGTTTCCTCACATTGCACGCTCAGGGACTTGTTTGCCAGCGGATGGCCTCGGCAATCCGGAACGCACGCTCCGAGAGCCCACGGATGCTCTTTGGCCTGGAGCTTCCCTAAAGGTTCCTGTATTCGCGTGTGCTCGTAACCATGCAGCGATGTTCCCCCTTCCCCGCCTCACCTCATCCCCAGACATCTCTTGCCATCATTTCATGCACCCGTGTCTAAAACCCCGCGTTTCTCCCCACCCCCGCCAGGCGCAGCACCCCCTCCCTCGGCTGCGCCCGGAGGGGAGCAGAGCGGACGGGGCGCGCGGGAGGCGCGCAGAGCTTTCGGGCTGCAGGCGCTCGCTGCGCCTGGGGAATTGGGCTGTGGGCGAGGCGGTCCGGGCTGGCCTTTATCGCTCGCTGGGCCCATCGTTTGAAACTTTATCAGCGAGTCTCGCCACTCGTCGCAGACGCGAGCGGGGGGCGGGGGCGCGGCGAGGCGCCGGCGGCCGTGACGAGGCGCTCCCGGAGCTGAGCGCTTCTGCTCTGGGCACGCATGGCGCCCGCACACGGAGTCTGACCTGATGCAGACGCAAGGGGGTTAATATGAACGCCCCTCTCGGTGGAATCTGGCTCTGGCTCCCTCTGCTCTTGACCTGGCTCACCCCCGAGGTCAACTCTTCATGGTGGTAAGTCCACGCGCACGGGCGCGGGGGATTTTCCCTCACCTCTGTGTTGGTTGGTCCCTTATAGGTACATGAGAGCTACAGGTGGCTCCTCCAGGGTGATGTGCGATAATGTGCCAGGCCTGGTGAGCAGCCAGCGGCAGCTGTGTCACCGACATCCAGATGTGATGCGTGCCATTAGCCAGGGCGTGGCCGAGTGGACAGCAGAATGCCAGCACCAGTTCCGCCAGCACCGCTGGAATTGCAACACCCTGGACAGGGATCACAGCCTTTTTGGCAGGGTCCTACTCCGAAGTAAGTCTCCTGCCTTCACCCAGCCCTATGGCGACCACTTTTAAGAAAAGCATTTTTGTTTCAGGTAGTCGGGAATCTGCCTTTGTTTATGCCATCTCCTCAGCTGGAGTTGTATTTGCCATCACCAGGGCCTGTAGCCAAGGAGAAGTAAAATCCTGTTCCTGTGATCCAAAGAAGATGGGAAGCGCCAAGGACAGCAAAGGCATTTTTGATTGGGGTGGCTGCAGTGATAACATTGACTATGGGATCAAATTTGCCCGCGCATTTGTGGATGCAAAGGAAAGGAAAGGAAAGGATGCCAGAGCCCTGATGAATCTTCACAACAACAGAGCTGGCAGGAAGGTATGGAAATGCAACGGTGCTCATTTTGTAGGCTCACTGAACTTGCCCCTGTCTTTTTCGGCAGGCTGTAAAGCGGTTCTTGAAACAAGAGTGCAAGTGCCACGGGGTGAGCGGCTCATGTACTCTCAGGACATGCTGGCTGGCCATGGCCGACTTCAGGAAAACGGGCGATTATCTCTGGAGGAAGTACAATGGGGCCATCCAGGTGGTCATGAACCAGGATGGCACAGGTTTCACTGTGGCTAACGAGAGGTTTAAGAAGCCAACGAAAAATGACCTCGTGTATTTTGAGAATTCTCCAGACTACTGTATCAGGGACCGAGAGGCAGGTAAGTTCAAAAGACTTTCTTTATAGTACCTATTTTCAGTAACACTCCCTGGCTTGTCTTCCAGGCTCCCTGGGTACAGCAGGCCGTGTGTGCAACCTGACTTCCCGGGGCATGGACAGCTGTGAAGTCATGTGCTGTGGGAGAGGCTACGACACCTCCCATGTCACCCGGATGACCAAGTGTGGGTGTAAGTTCCACTGGTGCTGCGCCGTGCGCTGTCAGGACTGCCTGGAAGCTCTGGATGTGCACACATGCAAGGCCCCCAAGAACGCTGACTGGACAACCGCTACATGACCCCAGCAGGCGTCACCATCCACCTTCCCTTCTACAAGGACTCCATTGGATCTGCAAGAACACTGGACCTTTGGGTTCTTTCTGGGGGGATATTTCCTAAGGCATGTGGCCTTTATCTCAACGGAAGCCCCCTCTTCCTCCCTGGGGGCCCCAGGATGGGGGGGCCACACGCTGCACCTAAAGCCTACCCTATTCTATCCATCTCCTGGTGTTCTGCAGTCATCTCCCCTCCTGGCGAGTTCTCTTTGGAAATAGCATGACAGGCTGTTCAGCCGGGAGGGTGGTGGGCCCAGACCACTGTCTCCACCCACCTTGACGTTTCTTCTTTCTAGAGCAGTTGGCCAAGCAGAAAAAAAAGTGTCTCAAAGGAGCTTTCTCAATGTCTTCCCACAAATGGTCCCAATTAAGAAATTCCATACTTCTCTCAGATGGGAACAGTAAAGAAAGCAGAATCAACTGCCCCTGACTTAACTTTAACTTTTGAAAAGACCAAGACTTTTGTCTGATCAAGTGGTTTTACAGCTACCACCCTTAGGGGTAATTGGTAATTACCTGGAGAAGAATGGCTTTCAATACCCTTTTAAGTTTAAAATGTGTATTTTTCAAGGCATTTATTGCCATATTAAAATCTGATGTAACAAGGTGGGGACGTGTGTCCTTTGGTACTATGGTGTGTTGTATCTTTGTAAGAGCAAAAGCCTCAGAAAGGGATTGCTTTGCATTACTGTCCCCTTGATATAAAAAATCTTTAGGGAATGAGAGTTCCTTCTCACTTAGAATCCGAAGGGAATTAAAAAGAAGATGAATGGTCTGGCAATATTCTGTAACTATTGGGTGAATATGGTGGAAAATAATTTAGTGGATGGAATATCAGAAGTATATCTGTACAGATCAAGAAAAAAAGGGAGAATAAAATTCCTATCTCATATTATGCATGTGACCCATGGAATCTCATAACTGAAAGACTTGAAGGATGAAAATTTTGGGGATACAAGATTGGTGAACTAAAATGCTGACAGAGAGGTTTCCAGAGCTAACTCGTGCCTGGGGCGGCCTTACAATAAGCAGATGCCTGAAAGAAGTCGGCCACGTCCGCCGTCTGCTAATGCCCATCACCCTTCAAGCCCAGTTTAAAGACCTGTCATATTTAATTGTATTTATTTGATGCTTACAAGATGATGTGATACTGTAGCCTAAAGCAAATGACACATAGCATTGCTTATAAAGTTGGTAACCCTGCTATATTATATTGCAAACAAATCGTAACTTGGAGACTATGTTTAAGGGACTCAACTGTAATTATGGGAGCATCAGTATGCAAATAGTGGTTGGCTTCTGCCATCAGCCAAAAGATGACATTCAGGGAAAATGGAGAGGCTGCCTGCACCGTTTTTTTATGTTAAATGAAAGAAAGGTGAAATAGCTACTTCTCGTCTTCTTGAAAAATTTGGTTCTTATTCTGTATATGACTTCCTTACAGTGCTACATTAACAGGATATTTCATTACATGCATCTGGTATCAAATTATTGGTTCTTCCTCATTCTTTAATACCATACAGTAAGGTCATTTAGACTGAGACTCGTACAAAACAACCTACTGGAGTACTTTGCCATAGTTAACATTTGCCTCCAGCCCTCTTAAAAATGTCAGAATTCATCCCCTTTCCCTCATTCCCAAATTGTTGTCTAACTTTTCCAAAGTGACTCTTTCCTCCTTTTATTCTATGGATTCGGATGGTGGGAACAGTGGAATGACAGTAGCTGCTCTGAGCTTGGTGTGAAGAAGGCCAGGCACATGGGCAGCTGCTCAGTCTTCAGTTACCCTGAAGGTTGGTGTGAATTCCTTCATGAGAGTGCGAAGGCACTTTCATGGGGGTCCCACAGCCATCAGCCCTTCCTCCTGCTGGATGAACTGTGAAATCATCAATCCAGGCTGTGTTTCAAATTGGAAAGGATCTTAGGAGACATCTCAGCTTCCTTTAGTTTGGGGAAATTGAGACCAAGAGAGGCGAAGGGATTGGTGCACATATCAGGCATTGCCCAATGCTCCATCACAAATAGGACCACACTCTTGAGTGTTTGAGATAGTGTAGGACTTTATCCATTAAATGAAACTAGCTTCTCCCAGAATTAACTCAGTGGATTTTAAATAATTTTAGCTTCCAATGGTGTGTTTGCTACTTTTTTTATGCCTGGTATGTTTAGATCTGACATTCTTTTTATGCTGAGATATATCCCTCCTGGTAAGTAGCAAGGGGACAAGGATATCCACGTAGGAACCTACATAAATTGTCCTAATCCATAAGGGAGATTATGGCAACCATCGCAAGTGGCAGTGGGTCCTGCCACTGAGGTGGGAAAAATAAGAGAATGAAATATTGCTATCGGCTTTTACTTCTGAAAGAGGAAATGTCTATTGTTCGGGAAAAAAATTACACAACAAATGAAGGTAATTTTAAACTCCTTTGCCTTAGAGCTTGGTAGAGGATCAGTATTCCAGGAACCTGAAATACACTGAAACTCTCAATTATCTGAGGCTTTTAAGGGGAATATATGGCACAAATTAGCCAAAACAAAATAATTGGGAAATCCCCTTATAAATTCCCTCTTTATTAAAATCTTACTATAAATTGAAGTTTTCTAGGTCCAAGATAATGTCCATTAATTTTCTACAATATCTGAAAAAGTTTCCACAATAGGACATAAACTAGTTCACTGGAGTTTTCTACAATAAAG